TATTATGTGTACAAAATTAATTGGCTTCCTGAAACAGCCTGTAGCACTAGGGAGTTCCCCTTCGTCTTTAGAACAAGCTGAAAGAGAAAAATTCAGATCATCATAGCTATGTTCTGCTACAAGTCTAAGAAAAGAATTTTTGAACACTGTCATACTAAAAGGATAACTATTTCAAAGGCAGGCAAAGGGTTATTATTTTCTGAGAGCCGATAGGTTATTTTGTTGGAGGGTGGGGTAGAGAGTGGTACAAATAATTACTTTGTTACAGAGGTTTAAAGCGTGATCCTTTAAGATTAAAAAAAAAAAAGCCGAATCTTTTTACTGAGTTAGTAAATTCATGAAAAACCTCCATTGGCAGTAAGAAAATGAATGCTGTTCCACCTTACAACTTAGAGACGAATTTCTCCCGACTTCCTCCAATCTCTACAGCCGGAGAATTCACTGTAACGCTGTCAAAACCTTAGCGTTTCGGGATCTCCTCCCACCTGGCTTCCCTCGGAGCGGCTGGAGCGCTAAGCACTTTCTCACATTCCTTCATCGCGCCCTGGCGGCCACCCTCGAGCGGGCTGGAAGGACGAGGGCGCTGCCACGAAGCTGAGGCCTCTCGGCGGGGACGGCGTGCCCGGGGAGCCTAATCTTCCACCCAGCACAGCCCGAAACGGCGGAGGCCACGCGCTGGGCCCAGGCCGGCCTGGCCACTGTCCCGCCCCGGGCTCGCCAGGGGTCGCCGGCGCCGCAACGCTCCGTTAGCGACGATGTGGAGGCCCGGGCGCGCGGAGCTGCGTGGGGGAAGGAAACGGCGCCCCTGGCGCCGGCCCAGCCCCCACGCTCACCGTCTCGCCCCAGGACCCCGAGGCCCGCGCTGCCCACTGGCCCCTCGGAAAGACTTGAGGCGCAAGCACAGGCTGCTGCCGCGACACTCAGCGCTGCGCACCGCGGGCAGAAAACGCCGCGGACCGACTTCCGGTTCGCTCAGCACTACCGGATTCCGCCCCGCCCGCTGCGATCCGGTTCCGCTCCCCACAACCCGCTCTGTGGCGGGGCTTCCGGTCGGGAGGGTCCGCCCGCTCTCGCGTCCTTTGCTGGGTCCAGACACCGGTACGTCCGGGCGGGTTTTTAGTCTCCCAAGCGAGAGCGTCGCATTCACCCGCGTGGGTCTGCGGGCGCCCCAGACCCCAGAGGACCCGGCCCCCAACGCTTACCTGTCCCCTCTCCTGTCCCTCCCCCATTCCAGCCCCTTCTCTCCCCAGCCGTTGCCCCTCCCCGCACCCCGCCGCGTCCGCGCGCCTCTCTCCGCGCGCACCCCCAACCCGCCCCCTTTTCTCTGGGAACCGCTCCTTCCGCTCCGCCCGCCTGGAGTCCTTCTGGCCGGATTCCGCGGCATCCTTCCATAGACCCTCGTTGTTGCTTCCTCCTTGTGGTAAATGTAAATTCCCTTAAGATTTTCAATCACTGATTGGTCTTCTCTTACACTTTAACCCCAGGTTCCGTTGCAAACATTTTTAAAGGGCTGGTTATTCTTCCTGAAATGAGTTTGGTGATTAGAAATCTGCAGCGAGTCATCCCCATCAGGAGAGCGCCACTTCGCAGTAAGATCGAGATTGTAAGGAGGATTTTAGGAGTGCAGAAATTTGACCTGGGGATCATCTGTGTTGACAACAAGAATATTCAGCACATTAATAGAATCTACAGAGATAGAAATGTCCCAACCGATGTGCTTTCTTTTCCATTTCATGAGGTAAAAAAAAAATGTTCCTCTTCTTGTCTAGCGTTCTCTAAGTCTACATTTCCTCATTTTTTAGCATCTGAAAGCAGGTGAATTTCCCCAGCCTGATTTTCCAGATGACTACAATTTGGGAGACATTTTCCTAGGAGTGGAGTATATCTTCCATCAGTGTAAAGAAAATGAAGATTACAATGACGTCCTGACTGTAAGCGGGGATGCTGAAATCATATAACCTGGCTCATGGAACATGGGCCTTGCAAAGGGGTCAAGATCACAACCCTGCATCCATGTGTGTCCGTGGGTACCGTAAGGGCTACTGGGGGAAGAACCTGTAAGCAGGGTGTGAGGAGCACCCAGGCTGGGTAGGGACTGCATGCCCCATGCCACAGTTGAAGGAGGGAGAGAACACGCTGTGAAAACACAGAAGCTCCCAGAGAAGCCTTCTCAGCTTTTATCTCTGGAGTAGAGCAGACTATGTTGAGCTAACACAGACCTGCTGAATCAGCTTCTTTCTGAGCTGCCAGAAGTACAGAAGTTGGAGCCTCCACCACCTTCCAGATCTGTTTCTCCTCAGTGTAATCCACCTATGGGTTCTTCCTGCCCACTGCACAGACAAAACCAATTCACTGCAATTGTGGTATTGCAGTAGAGAAAGAGTTTAACACAGAGCTAGCCAAGCAGAAAGGCTGGAGTTATTATTCAACTCAATCTCCCAGAGAACTCAGAGGCTACAGTTTCTACAGGCAATTTGGCAGGCAGGGGCTAGGGAATGCCTGCTGCTGATCGGCTGCAGACGGACCATGGGGTGTCAACGATTTTTGTCCCCTGAGTCCGCCTCTGCGTGGAGCCACGGGATCAGCTGAGTCATGAGTCTCAGGTCCAGGTGGAGTCTGTAGGTTGCCAGAACTCAAAAGTCTGAAAAACATCCCAAAAGACCATTCTTAGGTTGTACTATTGACGTTATCTTATTGGGGAGCAATTGGGGCGGTCACAAATCTCGTGACCTCTGGCTGCGTGAGTCCTGAGCAGTAGGGAATTACAGCAGGGCAAGCTGGGGAAGCAAGGCCTGCGGGCTGGTTCTCCTCAGGACACCTACATCTGAGCAGAATTCAGGCCCCTCCCATCATCCTAATCTTGTGGCCCTTCACAAGCTTCACAGAGGTGGCTTCGGTCTTGAGCAAGGAGGGGATTCGTTTTAGGGAGGGATGATTACTATTCTTGATTTAAAGTTAAACTCTAGATTAAATTCCTCCCGTGGTTAGCTTGGCCTGTGCCCGGGACTGAGTGGGGACA